GTCATAAGCACATTAAGAAAAATTTTTTTTGGCTAGGCTTGGTGGCTCATGCCTGTAATCCCAGCACTTTGGGAGGCCGAGATGGGCAGATCATTTGAGGTCAGGAGTTCGAGACCAGCCTGACCAAAATGGTGAAACCCCCGTCTCTATTAAAATACAAAAATTAAACGGGTGTGGTGGCGGGCGCCTGCAATCTCTGCTACTCGGCAGGCTCAGGCAGGACAACCATTTGAACCCAGGAGGGGGAGGCTGCAGTGAGCGAAGATCACGCCACTGCACTAGAGCTTGGGCGACAGGGTGAGACTCCCTCTCAAAAAAAACGAATTTTTTTGGCACATCGACCTAGCCAAACTTGCGTAAATACAAGTGAGAGTCAGACTCTTTTCTCATCAACACCTACACTAAGTTAGGCTCCTTCTGTACCTTCCATTCGGAACTTTGGTGTACTTTCGCCCACCAGAACTGGGCAAACTGAGGACATTAAAAAAACGGTTTAAGAGAAACTGGCCAGAGCGGTGAGTTAAGTGTTAAGACTGGTTTCACTCCTGGGTTGGATGCCAGCAATCCATCGGCCAGCACCATCAACTGGATCCATCAATCCAATCTGGCCAGCACCCAGGGGCAGCCAGACTGACCAGCCAGGCCACGGATAGCCAGACAATAAACGACCTTAGGGTGTCCTTCGCATCCCGCTGGGCGGGTTCTGGCAGTAGAAGGCTGAGAAAGGGGAGTGTTGGGGAAGGAAGGAATGGGACGATGTGTACTTTTCTCCCGGAACTGTAGTTCTATTGCCCCAACCTGGGCTCAGGTAGCGGCCAGTAAACTAGGAGACAGCCCTAAGGCTCGCGTCCGGGCCAGGCGGGTACCCCTAGTACTCTCTCCCCACACCCCCATGGCTCTGCCGCAGCCGCCGCCGCCCGCCGGGGCGCGTGACCCGGTGACCCCGGAGCACTGGGCATCCGGACCCCCCTCGCAGGCGCAGCCGCTATTAAGGCAGGAGGCTAAAGAGGAGGAGGAAGGGGAGGAGACAGGCGTCCAGGGCGCCTGGGGAACCGGCACGGCGGAGCAGCGGCGGCGGGGCTGGGGGGAGGCCGCCGAGTCGGCCGCGGCCGAGGAGGGGCAGGCGGAGGTCGGGGGCGCCGCGGCCGCGGGGTCAGGTTCCCCGGCGGGAGGCGCAGGTGGCGGCCTGGGGAGCTGGCGGCCGCTCCTCGCCTGGCTGCAGCGGCGGCAGCCCCAGTGCTGCCCCTGTGCGGCGCCCCTTTCCCGCTCCGCCGCGCACTGTTGTCATGGAGGAACCAAGATGGCGGCTCTGGCCTACAACCTGGGCAAGCGGGAGATCAACCACTACTTCAGCGTGAGGAGCGCCAAGGTGCTGGCGCTGGTGGCCGTGCTGCTGCTCGCAGCGTGCCACCTCGCCTCCCGCCGCTACCGAGGTGAGCGGGCCCTCCCCTCTGCCCGGGCAGGCGTTTACAACACTGTTGTGTTTAACTGTTTTAGGCAATGATTCGTGTGAATACCTTCTCTCAAGTGGCAGATTTCTTGGAGAGAAAGTTTGGCAACCTCACAGTTGTATGATGCATAAATACAAAATCAGGTAACATTTCTTCATTTTGTTGTTTTCTTTTTTATTTTAATTAATTTTTCTTTGTTGCTTTCAGTGAAGCAAAGAACTGCCTTGTAGATAAACATATTGCATTTATTGGAGATTCCAGAATTCGTCAATTGTTTTATTCTTTTGTAAAAATAATTAATCCCCAATTCAAAGAAGAAGGAAATAAGGTAAAACTTGTCTATTCCCTTCTGTAGAGTGTCATTAATATTTCTCTGTCTCCTTTTATGGCAGCATGAAAACATTCCTTTTGAAGACAAGACTGCATCAGTTAAAGTGGTAAGTTCATGTAATAGTAAGCTAGATGTTACCTTTTTCTTTACTTCTAACATTTCTCTTTTAGGATTTTCTGTGGCATCCTGAAGTTAATGGTTCTATGAAACAGTGTATCAAAGTGTGGACTGAGGTCTGTATTTAAAAAACATAGGCTTTTTTTTTTAATACTATGATAAAGATTTGTCTTCCTTTAGGATTCCATTGCAAAGCCACATGTGATTGTAGCAGGAGCTGCCACAGTAAGTTATCATCTGTATTCTTACTTAATGATTAAATTAATGCATAATTTGTACTTCTTTTTAGTGGTCCATCAAGATTCACAATGGTAGCAGTGAAGCGCTTTCTCAATATAAAATGAACATCACCTCCATAGCACCACTTTTAGAAAAATTGGCAAAGACTAGTGATGTTTATTGGGTCTTACAAGGTAAGGAATGAGTAATGAAAAAATGTCACTTTAATGTGTTTTTAAAAATGTGTCTCACGTGCAGATCCTGTTTATGAAGATCTATTAAGTGAAAATAGGAAGATGATCACTAATGAGAAGATAGATGCTTACAATGAAGCTGCAGTCAGTATTTTGAATAGTAGCACCAGAAATTCTAAATCAAATGTTAAGATGTTCAGTGTTTCCAAATTAATTGCTCAAGAAACCATCATGGAATCTTTGGATGGCTTACATCTTCCTGAATCGAGCAGAGAAACTGTGAGAAATTTTTACATATGTCAGTAGATGGAGATAATAACCAAATAACTTGATTTGTTCACAGACTGCAATGATTCTTATGAATGTGTATTGCAATAAGATTTTGAAGCCTGTAGATGGGTCCTGTTGTCAACCTCGGCCTCCTGTTACTCTCATACAGAAGCTAGCTGCTTGTTTTTTCACTTTATCTATTATCGGATATTTAATTTTTTACATAATTCATCGTAATGCTCATCGGAAGAATAAGCCGTGTACTGATTTGGAAAGTGGAGAGGAAAAGAAAAATATTATCAATACCCCTGTGTCTTCATTAGAAATACTTTTACAATCTTTCTGCAAACTTGGCCTGATTATGGCATATTTCTATATGTGTGACCGTGCAAATCTGTTCATGAAGGAAAACAAATTTTATACACATTCATCTTTCTTTATTCCAATTATCTACATTTTGGTTTTGGGAGTATTTTATAATGAAAATACTAAAGAGGTAAGAGTCATTTTCTTTTTAACTCATGTTACATTTTAAAACAGATTTTGGTTCCTTTACACAGACTAAAGTATTAAATAGAGAACAAACAGACGAATGGAAAGGCTGGATGCAACTTGTGATTTTGATTTATCACATTTCTGGAGCAAGTACAGTAAGTATTTGGAATTTAAGTTCAGAAAGTATCATATGTTTTACCTGTTTATCTTTGTCAACAGTTTTTGCCTGTATACATGCACATTCGAGTTCTGGTTGCTGCATATTTATTTCAGACAGGGTATGGGCATTTCTCATACTTTTGGATAAAAGGAGATTTTGGAATCTATAGAGTATGTCAGGTAGGAATGCACTGTTATTTCCTTTTCTTCCAGAATGAAACCATTTTCTTCTCCTTTTCAATAGGTTTTATTTCGTCTCAATTTCCTGGTAGTGGTGTTATGTATAGTAATGGATCGACCTTATCAATTCTATTACTTTGTCCCCTTGGTCACTGTATGGTTCATGGTCATATATGTTACTTTAGCACTATGGCCACAAATAATCCAAAAAAAAGCAAACGGTAAATATACTTTCTTACTAATGTTAGTAAATTTTTTTAGTAAATTAAATATTTTCTCTCTTAGGAAATTGTTTCTGGCATTTTGGCTTACTGTTGAAACTAGGCTTTTTGCTGTTATTCATATGTTTTTTGGCATATTCTCAGGTTTGTACAATCTTTTCAGTTTATATTTTTTCTCTTAATTTATTTTCTGGATTCCTTTTTTCAGGGTGCATTTGAGAAGATCTTTTCTCTTTGGCCATTGTCCAAGTGTTTTGAACTGAAAGGGAATGTATATGAATGGTGGTTCAGATGGAGGTTAGACCGTTATGTATGTATTTACTTTGTGATATTTTGTCATTTTTTAAAACAAATTTTCTCTCTTTACTTTTCAGGTAGTTTTCCACGGAATGCTGTTTGCTTTTATTTATCTGGCTTTGCAGAAGCGTCAAATACTTTCTGAAGGAAAGGGTGAACCTCTTTTTTCAAACAAAATTTCAAATTTTCTGTTGTTTATTTCAGTAGTTTCTTTCTTGGTAAGTTTTGAAAACTTTCCAAAATTCTAAATTTTTGAACTTTTCCATACATTTTTTGTTTTAGACCTATTCCATCTGGGCTAGCAGTTGTAAAAACAAAGCAGAGTGCAATGAACTCCATCCGTCTGTTTCTGTGGTACAGGTACTATCTTGATTTAGAGAAATTTCTACATCTATTAATATTTGCTTTTGTGCTTTTTCTTTAGATTTTAGCCTTCATCCTAATAAGAAACATCCCTGGATATGCCCGTTCAGTTTACAGTTCATTTTTTGCTTGGTTTGGAAAAATTTCATTAGAGGTTGGTACATTAATATTTTGCTTATCTTACACATGAGAATTTTATACTTTTTTTTTTTTACCAGTTTGATACCACAATGTACCCTGAATGTGAGGTGCTATGGGGAATATGAAGATGAAAGAGACCCTGCCACTGCTTTCCAGGAGTTCACCATCTGGTATGGGAGACCAACATCCACCTAACTAGGTATTATCCCAGAGGTAAAACTGCTTTGGCAACACCTGGAAATATGGGAGGAGCAATTAAGGTTGGACAGATTCAGAAAAGATTTATGGAAGAAGTGGAATTCAATATGGCTCTTAAAATACTACAGTAGTAGGATTCTGAAACTCAGAGATGTGGAATTTCAGCATTTCACAGTGAACATATGTGCAAGATACAATACTGGATACTGTGGGGGCCTTTCGGGGAAGGGAATTAAGTCAGTAATGCTGGATCCTGGGGTAAATTTAAGGTAGGGGGAGGCAAAACTGGGAAGAAAAGAAGAGTTAAAATAGGGAGTTTTGAACTCCTGCTAAAAAGTCATTTCACTCTGTATATCAAAGTATTTAAATTCAGGATCACAACCCTACATCCAAAGCAGAGAACATTACAAATAATCTAAAGGAATCTCTTTGTAGTTTATCTAATTATCTAATTCATTCTTTCTAGAGATTAAAAATACCTTGAAGTACAGCACTAAGTTTTATTTACCTTGCTATTTTCTCGGCAGCTAGAAGAGAGTCTGGTATATTTGAATAATTGTATCAATGCCTATGGAATGGATGAGTACATTCTAATACAAAGTACGGCAGAGGTAAACACAAGTTTCCTATTAGTGAACTAAATATATATAATACTTAGAGGGATAGCATTCTGTAGATTATCATCCTTCATTGACATTATAAACTAATAGTCTCCCTTAGTATTTGCTGCTATAAGGTGGTAAAAGCTAGCTAACAAAGCAAAATGAAAGGTTGTTCATATTAAATAATACTGAAATGATTCCATTTTCTACATTGCCCTCCACAGGTCCTGAAGTGGAACCATTAAAGAAAGGGTACCTGCCACTCCATATCATCTCACTTCAAGAACTTGCATAGAACATCTCAGTTTCTGCTTTTATAAAAAACATTTCTGCGTTCTACAGAGCCAAGACACAATCTACCATGGCCCTCCTGGGTTTGAAGATGACAAGCACATTTCTTTATTCATGTGTACTCAATTGCCTTTCAGCAATCTGCTGAACTGCATACTTGCTGGTCAGTTACCTTGGCAACTCCACAGTAAAGGCTGCTTCACTTTAAGTATAGTATGCCATTCACTTTGAGAAAAACATGATACAGATGTATGACACATTCATCATCTAGAAATGGAAAATGACTAAGCCACTATGTTTTGTTTGTAAAAATAATACTTCCTTTCTGTAGCATCAGTTTAAATTACAGGCACCCACACAACATTTTAGAGGAGTGCCCTTTGCCTTTCCCTTTCGCATTTGTTACTTGCAAAACAAATAGCTCTGCAACGGAGGCAATTTAGGCAGTATTTACACCTATGCTTCCTTTCAAAAACAACAAATGACACAGAGAATTCGAAGCTATAGGTTCTTGTTCTAAACGTGAGCTATATAAATAAAGCTGATGGGGTCCACTCCAACACCTACAGAGGCTATTACTAACAGTTAACACATGTTGCAGTCACATATGCCCAGGCAGCACTCACAAACCATAAGCTTAAAGCATGTTGTTTTCCTTAAGAGCAAGTCTTGAAAATCAAATTTAAACACTCTAAGAATCCACAACACTAAGATCTAATAATCTCTGAAATATACATGTGTACAGTGCCATGCTAATCAAGCCAAGGTAACAGGGTCTGGCCTCTCTGTGTATCGCATGGTTTTGCAATCTTCTACGGCTGCAAATCCATTACCTCTGCAAACATACGCCACTAGATATAAATGAAACTGGAAAACTATGGGTGGTTAAATCCATGCAATTCTATCACTATTAATGGGAAAAACAATGAGACCAAAAGTCCAACCCGCAAGAGGTCAAAAATATCATCTCCAAATAGCAAGCATAGCTAGATTTACAAAGATTAAAAACTTCTGAAGACAGGTAGTCATAAGGAACAGAATTTTTTAAGTAATAATTACATATCTGAGTAGAGAGAGCCAAAGGGTTATGTAAGCAAGTAGCTGGGATCATTATCTCGCTCTCCCTAAACATAGATCCAATTTATCTCATCACCATGTTACCAAAACCTTGTTCACAAAACTGTTATCTGTATGTTTCATTCACAGGGTATAGAATCTGCAGCCATTTCAACAACTCTATATTATGTGACAGCATAGAGCCCAGAATCAAATAACAGACCACGAAAGCAGTAGCAAAAAAAAAGGGAGCTCATGCTAGCTAAACAATGTCTTGTTTTCCTTTACTAATAGTCCAGTGGAAACTCTCTCTCCATAATGAAAATATATGGGTGTGCACGTGTGCTTATTACAATTACCTTCAAAGCAAGTTTGAATGTATTTAGTAAACATTAAATTTTGAAAGTACTATGGTGGTACGCTGCCAATGAATCCACAGCATATAACTTCACAATTCTCACAATGATTATTCTTAATGGCATGTGCATAAGCACAGGCACACACACAGCCCCTTCACTACAAAAATGTCCAGAGAACACTTGCCAGTTCTTTTTCTGCATCACCAAGAACAATTACATGGCTATAAAGATAAAATAACAACTGAGTATAAGACCCTGCAAGTTTGAGCTAGTTTTAAATCTTAAAGCCATCTGTCTTCTGAAATCTTTGAGAAGAAAGTCATAAAGTATTGTCAATATTTATGTCCGGGTGACTTTGATTAGGTACCCAGTATGTTTAGGTCTCTCTTATAGATGCTTTATTAATAAACTAATCACTTTAAAATGTCCATTTATATCATCATTTTCTAATTTTTAAGGT